GGCTGGTCTCCAACTCCCGACCTCAGGTGATCCATGAAGTCCACCCGCCTCGGCCTCCCAAAGTGCTGGGATTACAGGCGTGAGCCACCTCCCAGTTTTCTTATTGTAAAATGGAGCCATTGTGTGCAAAGCACTCAGGACAGGGGCCAGCACCTAGAAGGCTCCTCAGTCATTCATTCTAGAATATTTACTGTGAGCAGGCATTCCCTGCCAGGCCACGTTCTAGAGCTCAGGACGCGTGGGGGGGGGGGCCCGCCTCACGGGTTGGCATCCCAGTTGGAGCACATGGTCAGAATGCAAGGACGCAAATGAACGTGAACCTGCCAGGGGGTGCTCAGTCATAGGGTGATGGTGGCACCAGCGTTACGAAGGATAGGGCCAGGCGGATACCTGGGAGAACAGAATTGCCTGTGCAGGGTGTATGGAGGCCCTGGGGCTGGAGCCTGCGGGGCTTCTTCCAGGGACAGTGAGGCTGGAGATGGACTGCGGAGATGAGGGTCTAGAAGGTGGTGGCGGGGCATGTGGACCGTTGTAAGGGCTCTGGGGTTCCTGGGTGGGCTGGCGAAGTCCTACTCACAGTGACCAACCATGATGATGGTCCCGATAGAGGAGGAGAGGGAGGAGGAGGGAAAAGGAAGGGTGAGGGGCTCAGAGGGGAGAGCTGGGAGGAGGGGAGACATAGGTGGGGGAAGGGGTAGGAGAAAGGGGAAGGGAGCAAGAGGGTGAGGGGCACCAGGCCCCATAGACGTTTTGGCTCAGCGGCCACGAGGCCTCCTCAGCTCCCGCCCCAAAACGGAAGCGAGGCCGTGGGGGCAGCGGCAGCATGGCGGGGCTTGTCTTGGCGGCCATGGCCCCGCCCCCTGCCCGTCCGATCAGCGCCCCGCCCCGTCCCCGCCCCGACCCCGCCCCGGGCCCGCTCAGGCCCCGCCCCTGCCGCCGGAATCCTGAAGCCCAAGGCTGCCCGGGGGCGGTCCGGCGGCGCCGGCGATGGGGCATAAAACCACTGGCCACCTGCCGGGCTGCTCCTGCGTGCGCTGCCGTCCCGGATCCACCGTGCCTCTGCGGCCTGCGTGCCCGGAGTCCCCGCCTGTGTCGTCTCTGTCGCCGTCCCCGTCTCCTGCCAGGCGCGGAGCCCTGCGAGCCGCGGGTGGGCCCCAGGCGCGCAGACATGGGCTGCTCCGCCAAAGCGCGCTGGGCTGCCGGGGCGCTGGGCGTCGCGGGGCTACTGTGCGCTGTGCTGGGCGCTGTCATGATCGTGATGGTGCCGTCGCTCATCAAGCAGCAGGTCCTTAAGGTGGGTGAGGGAGACCCCAGGGGGTCCGCGCACCTCACAAGCGTACTTGTCCCTTCCCCTGCAGAACGTGCGCATCGACCCCAGTAGCCTGTCCTTCAACATGTGGAAGGAGATCCCTATCCCCTTCTATCTCTCCGTCTACTTCTTTGACGTCATGAACCCCAGCGAGATCCTGAAGGGCGAGAAGCCGCAGGTGCGGGAGCGCGGGCCCTACGTGTACAGGTGAGGCTGTGTCCAGGTGAGGGTGGAGGGGCCGGGGCGTCTGACCCACTGGCTTCCCCCACAGGGAGTTCAGGCACAAAAGCAACATCACCTTCAACAACAACGACACCGTGTCCTTCCTCGAGTACCGCACCTTCCAGTTCCAGCCCTCCAAGTCCCACGGCTCGGAGAGCGACTACATCGTCATGCCCAACATCCTGGTCTTGGTGAGGCTGCCCTGTGGCCCACGCCGCCTCGCGCCTCTGACACTAGTGTCCCTTCGCCTTGCAGGGTGCGGCGGTGATGATGGAGAATAAGCCCATGACCCTGAAGCTCATCATGACCTTGGCATTCACCACCCTCGGCGAACGTGCCTTCATGAACCGCACTGTGGGTGAGATCATGTGGGGCTACAAGGACCCCCTTGTGAATCTCATCAACAAGTACTTTCCAGGCATGTTCCCCTTCAAGGACAAGTTCGGATTATTTGCTGAGGTACGTGTGGCCTGGTGAGAAGCCAAAGATTCCCTTACGATGCTGTTCCCTGCTGTGTCTGTAGCTCAACAACTCCGACTCTGGGCTCTTCACGGTGTTCACGGGGGTCCAGAACATCAGCAGGATCCACCTCGTGGACAAGTGGAACGGGCTGAGCAAGGTGAGGGGCGAGAGGCGAGGGCCCCTGTCGCCCTGAGGGGTCTAGTCTGGATGCTTCCCCCCAGGTTGACTTCTGGCATTCCGATCAGTGCAACATGATCAATGGAACTTCTGGGCAAATGTGGCCGCCCTTCATGACTCCTGAGTCCTCGCTGGAGTTCTACAGCCCGGAGGCCTGCCGGTAATCACTGGGACTCGGGGCCTCCTGGGTTTGTGTCCCCTCTCATCCTGTCTGTCCCCTGCAGATCCATGAAGCTAATGTACAAGGAGTCAGGGGTGTTTGAAGGCATCCCCACCTATCGCTTCGTGGCTCCCAAAACCCTGTTTGCCAACGGGTCCATCTACCCACCCAACGAAGGCTTCTGCCCGTGCCTGGAGTCTGGAATTCAGAACGTCAGCACCTGCAGGTTCAGTACGTGCCGTCCCCTGTGCTGGGATGGCGGGTGTCTGATGTCCCCTCCCTGCCCCTCTTCTAGGTGCCCCCTTGTTTCTCTCCCATCCTCACTTCCTCAACGCTGACCCGGTTCTGGCAGAAGCGGTGACTGGCCTGCACCCTAACCAGGAGGCACACTCCTTGTTCCTGGACATCCACCCGGTGAGCCCCTGCCATCCTCTGTGGGGGGTGGGGGCCAGTCTCCTCACTGTGTTTGTTGCCGCAGGTCACGGGAATCCCCATGAACTGCTCTGTGAAACTGCAGCTGAGCCTCTACATGAAATCTGTCGCAGGCATTGGGTGAGTGGGGACTGGGAGCTGGGGCTGCATTGGTTTCACACAGCTATGTCTTGCTTATTTCCAGACAAACTGGGAAGATTGAGCCTGTGGTCCTGCCGCTGCTCTGGTTTGCAGAGGTAAGGGTGCGTTGGGCACAGCGTCGGGGGCTCAGCTCATGTGTTTGTCATTCTGTCTCCTCAGAGCGGGGCCATGGAGGGGGAGACTCTTCACACATTCTACACTCAGCTGGTGTTGATGCCCAAGGTGATGCACTATGCCCAGTACGTCCTCCTGGCGCTGGGCTGCGTCCTGCTGCTGGTCCCTGTCATCTGCCAAATCCGGAGCCAAGTAGGTGCTGGCCAGAGGGCAGCCCGGGCTGACAGCCATTCGCTTGCCTGCTGGGGGAAAGGGGCCTCAGATCGGACCCTCTGGCCAACCGCAGCCTGGAGCCCACCTCCAGCAGCAGTCCTGCGTCTCTGCCGGAGTGGGAGCGGTCACTGCTGGGGGCTGCGCAGCACGCTTGCGTCTTTTGCATGCCGCGTTGCCACTACTCTGCCTGTTCTGGAAGGCCTGGGACCCTCCCTTGGAGGGGGCACAGGTGGGCTTTGAGTAATGAGACCTGGTACTTGCGGGTGGTCACCCAGCTTTGCCTTTCTCCACAGGGTCCTGAGGACACCGTGAGCCAGCCAGGCCTGGCCGCTGGGCCTGACCGGCCCCCCAGCCCCTACACCCCGCTTCTCCCGGACTCTCCCAGCGGACAGCCCCCCAGCCCCACAGCCTGAGCCTCCCAGCTGCCATGTGCCTGTTGCACACCTGCACACACGCCCTGGCACACATACACACATGCGTGCAGGCTTGTGCAGACACTCAGGGATGGAGCTGCTGCTGAAGGGACTTGTAGGGAGAGGCTCGTCAACAAGCACTGTTCTGGAACCTTCTCTCCACGTGGCCCACAGGCCTGACCACAGGGGCTGTGGGTCCTGCGTCCCCTTCCTCGGGTGAGCCTGGCCTGTCCCGTTCAGCCGTTGGGCCCAGGCTTCCTCCCCTCCAAGGTGAAACACTGCAGTCCCGGTGTGGTGGCTCCCCATGCAGGACGGGCCAGGCTGGGAGTGCCGCCTTCCTGTGCCAAATTCAGTGGGGACTCAGTGCCCAGGCCCTGGCCACGAGCTTTGGCCTTGGTCTACCTGCCAGGCCAGGCAAAGCGCCTTTACACAGGCCTCGGAAAACAATGGAGTGAGCACAAGATGCCCTGTGCAGCTGCCCGAGGGTCTCCGCCCACCCCGGCCGGACTTTGATCCCCCCGAAGTCTTCACAGGCACTGCATCGGGTTGTCTGGCGCCCTTTTCCTCCAGCCTAAACTGACATCATCCTATGGACTGAGCCGGCCACTCTCTGGCCGAAGTGGCCGCAGGCTGTGCCCCCGAGCTGCCCCCACCCCCTCACAGGGTCCCTCAGATTATAGGTGCCCAGGCTGAGGTGAAGAGGCCTGGGGGCCCTGCCTTCCGGGCGCTCCTGGACCCTGGGGCAAACCTGTGACCCTTTTCTACTGGAATAGAAATGAGTTTTATCATCTTTGAAAAATAATTCACTCTTGAAGTAATAAACGTTTAAAAAAATGGGATGCCTGCCTCTGTGACAGCCTTGTTTGCTGAGGTCGTGGGGGTGGGGGCCTCTGGGAAGTTCCGGGCTCCTCTTCTCTTGGTCAATAGCTCCTTTCTGGTGGCTGCCAAGAGCGTCTCTCCCAGGGCCGGGCTGCTGGCTTACCTTCCTGTTGTTTTCAAATTTCAACCTTGTGCAATGTTGAGTTTCATAGAAATACTGCATGAGTACGCCCTTGTTTAGAAGCAGCAGGGTCTGAGTCCCATCCCACAGCCCCCAGTGCAGACGCTTTTGCCACTTTTGCATGGGGCCCCCTGGATGTGTTTCTGTGCATTTATCTACAAATCCTGGTGCCCATAGGACATGCCCCGTGTTGTTCTAGGCCTTTGCTTTCTGCTCGTTACATAAATGGTGAAGAAGAGAAGCGGGTAAGAGAACAGATTGGAGCCATCTAAAAGTTCTCATCTTAAGTGTAGATCATTGCAAAGGATGGAATTTTCTCCGATTGTCATCATCGTTGATGTTTGAATATGAGACCATTTCATCAGTATTTAAGTGTGCCCGCTGGGATCTAACTAGGAGAGGAGAGGGTATTCACTGCCGAACATTTCAAAGAATATACGAACAAGCTCTTTTATGGTCAGAAATGTTAGCCCTTTTCCCCTTAAACTTGTATTTCCTTTCTTCTTCCCTCCTAAAATTTTATCTAAATGATATTTATATTTGATGCTTTTAAGCCTTTTATTAATCACTCCTATACTTGCCTGCAACATAAATATATAAGTTGAAGCAAACTTTTTTTTTTTATTTCTTGTGACCATCAAGG